TGCCCAGTCTGTAAGCAGTGGTGGGCACTGGCATTAGGCTGGTTCCCCACTTCTGTAGGTTATTATGCTGGACATAAAGCCTGCGTTTGCTGTCGAGCCGCCCTCTTTCTGTGTGTGTGTGTGTGTGTGTGTGTGTCTTTCTTTAACCCTTGCCTTCTTTTCAAAACCTAACACGAGTAGACAAACGTTCTTTCTGAAGAGCCAGATTGTAAATATTATTGTAGGCTTTGCAGGCTATAGCTCTTCTGCCCTTGTAGTAGGAAAGCAGCCACAGTCATACTTAAAGGAATGAGCGTGGCTGTGTCCCCATAAAGCTTTCTTTACGGACACTGAAATTTTAATTTCACATAATTTTCATGTGCTAAGAAAATATACATATATATTTTGTGAGATGGTGTGTCGCTCTCGTCACCCTGGCTGGAGTGCAACGGCGCGATCTCTGCTCACTGCAACCTCCGCTACCTGGGTTCAAGCGATTCTCCAGCCTCAGCCTCCTGAGTAGCTGCGATTACAGGCGCCCGCTACCACGCCTGGCTAATTTTTGCATTTTTAGTAGAGACGGGGTTTCACCATGTTGGCCAGGCTGCTCTCGAACTCCTGACCTCAGGTGATCCGCCCGCCTCAGCCTCCCAAAGTGCTGGGGCTACAGGCATGAGCCACCACGCCCGGCCAAGAAAATATAGTTTTTTTATTTTTTCCAACTATTTCAAAAGGTAAAATTCATTCTTAGCTCCCAGGTTGTCCAAAAACAGACGCGCAGGATGGCCAAGCACCAGAGTTTATCGTTTGCCCATAATAATCGGGTTGATTCGGCCAAGGTTTCCCTCCCCCAACACGGTGCGCACTGGGAAGCGCGAGGACCACGTCCCTTGGTTTACCACTGCGCACCTCACAAGGCGCCCAGTGCATCCGGGTAGCGGGATGCCGGTTGGACCAACGCGAGGGTGGGCGGGGTCTAAGAGCTAAGCGTTGGGGGCGGGGCGGGACAGTGGGGAAGAGGACGGGTCGAGTGCTGGCTTCCGGCGGAAAAGCGCGCGAGCAAGATGGCCACCACCAAGCGCGTCTTGTACGTGGGTGAGCAGGAGGGGTTGCTAGGCGGAGTCTGAAGTGGCTCAGAAGGCCCTTGGCTTATTTGCAGGTGGACTGGCAGAGGAAGTGGACGACAAAGTTCTTCATGCTGCGTTCATTCCTTTTGGAGACATCACAGATATTCAGATTCCTCTGGATTATGAAACAGGTGAGTTAGTGTCTCTCACGTTCAGAATCCTCTAATTACTTGTTTTTGTTTTTCCATTTTGTAGAAAAGCACCGAGGATTTGCTTTTGTTGAATTTGAGTTGGCAGAGGTGAGAGTCTGTGTTACTAGTGTCTAGTCCTTCCTAAACTTGTACCTTTGTCTTTCCTTGGCAGGATGCTGCAGCAGCTATCGACAACATGGTATGGCTGGGAATCTTAATTCTAACTAAAGTAGTTTAAGCAGCTGGATTTTCAATCTTTTCAGAATGAATCTGAGCTTTTTGGACGTACAATTCGTGTCAATTTGGCCAAACCAATGAGAATTAAGGAAGGCTCTTCCAGGCCAGGTGAGTAGGAGCAACTTCCAGATTCCCTGTGAGAATGAACATTTGTTTGATTCTTTCCTTTCAGTTTGGTCAGATGATGACTGGTTGAAGAAGTTTTCTGGGAAGACGCTTGAAGAGAATAAAGAGGAAGAAGGGTCAGAGCCTCCCAAAGCAGAGACCCAGGAGGTGAGAATGAAGCTCCTGCTTCCAGAGCACAGTCTCTCTAACTAGCAATTTCTTCTGCACCTAGGGAGAGCCCATTGCTAAAAAGGCCCGCTCAAATCCTCAGGTGTACATGGACATCAAGATTGGGAACAAGCCGGCTGGCCGCATCCAGATGCTCCTGCGTTCTGATGTCGTGCCCATGACAGCAGGTGAGCAGGACGCTGTGGTCAGAACGGCGGGAAACCCCAGCGCTTTTTCCTTTCTCAATTCCAGAGAATTTCCGCTGCCTGTGCACTCATGAAAAGGGCTTTGGCTTTAAGGGAAGCAGCTTCCACCGCATCATCCCCCAGTTCATGTGCCAGGGCGGTGATTTCACAAACCACAATGGCACTGGGGGCAAGTCCATCTATGGGAAGAAGTTCGATGATGAAAACTTTATCCTCAAGCATACGGGACCAGGTAGGAGCCAGTTGGCATGTGGTGACGAGGGATTCGGGGAGCTGATGGTTGTTCTCTCCCTCAGGTCTACTATCCATGGCCAACTCTGGCCCAAACACCAATGGCTCTCAGTTCTTCCTGACATGTGACAAGACAGACTGGCTGGATGGCAAGCATGTGGTGTTTGGAGAGGTCACCGAAGGCCTAGATGTCTTGCGGCAAATTGAGGTATGTGGCCAGGAATGGGCCTCCTCCTTACCCCTTACTCCCTCACTTCTATTCTGCCACAAAGGCCCAGGGCAGCAAGGACGGGAAGCCAAAGCAGAAGGTGATCATCGCCGACTGTGGGGAGTACGTGTGAGGCGGCACTCTCTCTGCTTCCCCCTCCGCTCTTGACCCTGCATATCCAGGAAGGAACTGCCAGCCTCAGAGGAGGCAGCACCGAGGGTGCCTGTTTGAAGCAAGCAGCATTTGGGATATGTGCCCTTCCTCAGGGTCTGCTTGGAGCAGCTCCTCTGCAGGCACAGCCTGGACTATTCCCAGGCACAGCTGTGGGCCCAGGAGCCAGCTCAGGTGCTCCCCTCCACCATGGGCAGGCTGTGCAAAAAGCCACTGGCTTTTCTCAGCATTTGCTGCTGGGCCTCTCCTGGGACTACCAGTGTGGCTCTTACGTGTTTTCTTTGCTAAAATAAACCCTAGTTCTTATATTGCTCTTCCTGCTAGTTCTTGGGAGTTGTCAGAGATTGTGTCTGTGGCTAAGCTGGACCTCTGAGGCAGGCTGGTGAGTGGGGAGAGCAGAGCATCTTTTTCACAGCTTTCATTTCCTCCCTTGGGCCGATCCCCTTAGATGTCAGGTGATGTATCTTCACACCAGGCATCGATGTCAGGGCAACGGAAATTAAAGACTGGAAAGCTCCGGTCTTCTGCTGCCTCTGCTCCTAAACCCAGCTGCCGGCCTTACAGCCAGCAAGTGTACTCTCAGTGGTTCATTTGTTTATTTGTTCACTTTCACCCTACAGATTTTAAAAAATGAAATTTTTATAACTCAAAGTGCCTTCTCTGTGCCAAGTACTATGCCTATTTGTCAGGAGACAGGAAGCCAACAAACTACATGTGCCTAATCCAGCCCACTGCCTGTTTTTATGAATCAGGTTTTATTGGAACACAGCCACGTCCATTTATTTACATATTGTCCATGGTGGTTTCTTACTGCAGTGGCAGAGGTGCGTAAGGGGCTATAGACACAATACAGGCTATGGTCCCTGTATTAGGGTTTTCTAGAGAAGCAGAACCAATAGGGTGTGTATATATGTAGAAAGAGATTTATTTTAAGGAACTGGCTCAAGCAGTGGTAGGAGCTGGCAAGTCTGCAATCTGCACAACAGACCAGCAGGCTGGAGACTCAGGAAAAAAACTGATGTTGCAGTTCAGCTCTGAGGCAGTTTGGAAGCAGAATTCTTCCTCCAGTGATCTCAGTCTTTTTTCTCTTAAGAATTTCAACTGATTGGATGAGGCCTACCCACATTATGGAGGGTAATCTGCTTTACTCTCTACTGACTTAAATATTAATCCATCTAAAAAATAGGCCAGGCATGGTGGCTCATGCCTATAATTCCACCACTATTGGGAGGCTGAGGCAGGAGGATCACTTGAGCCCAGGAGTTCAAGACCAGCCTGGGCAATGTAGAGACCCCCATCTCTAGGGGGAGAAAAAAAAGCCAGGTATGGTAGTGCACACCTATAGTCCCAGCTACTCAGAAGGCTGAGGTGGGAGGATCGCTTGAACCTGGGAGGTTGAGGCTGCAGTCAGCCATGGTCATGCCACTGTACTCCAGCCTGGGTGACAAGAGGGAGACCCTGTCTTGAAAAAAAGAAACCATCATCACAGCAACATCTAGACTAGTGTTTGACTAAAAACTGGATACCATGGCCTAGCCAAATTGACACACAAAATAGACCATCACAGTCCCAAGGCCTAAAATACTTACTATCTGAGCCTTTACAAAACAGGATTGCCAGCCACTGAAGAGAACAAATGGTCCCACCCCCTGCTGAGCTCACAGTCTGGCTCTCCTGTGTGCAGCCACTTCTTGGAGCTGGCTTCTCTCCACTCCCCCTCCAGATGCTGGTCAGCCAGGCGGTTATAAAGAATCTCATCTGCTGAAGGCTTTTAGCAGGGACTGAGTCCTGTAGCTGTTGGACACCTCCTGTGGGTTGGGTCACTCAGACCATTCAGAATCCACTGAGCTGAGCTTTTGCATCTTGGATTGAGATCTGGATGAGCCAGGAGGCAGGAGAGGCTAGGTGGTCCTCATGACCCTAGGATAGCTCTTGCTGAGGGATGGTGGCATTCTGCCCTACCTCTGGCTCCCATGTGCCGACTGGACTTTGTGAGCTCCAGCTGCTACAGTTGACTGAGTTCAGGCTCCATGTAGCTGGGATATACTACATGGTTACCCCTCACCCCTATGGAGCTTCCAAAAGAGACCCTCCCTCAAAGCACAGCCCCTTCTCTGAGTGCAAATAATGGCCATCAGAGGTCAGTCACAGGTGTTAGGCAGGCATCTATGAAGCTGGGGATGATAGCACTGACTTCAGTGCTTGGACGAGAACCAGGAGAGAGTGTGTAGAAAAAGCACAGCCAGCCTCCCATAAAAGGACAGACTCCTGTGACAACCTTGTCACTCTGTTCCTCCCTGATACTCTGGGGAGGTGGAGGCCAGTGGGCAGTTCTGAAAGCTCAGCAGGTTTGGAGCCATTGGGTGTGGACTCCTCTCCCAGTGTTCCTCCTGGGTGTTCACAGATGTTATTGAATGCACACTGGAACCCTGCACAGGTAAACTGAGGCTTTATTGGCGTGACTGCCAAAGGTCACACAGGGTGGTTTGGCAGAGCTGGGATTAGAAGCCCAGCCTGTCTCTCTTCAGTAGTAATGGAGTCCTGGGAGGTTTACTAGGCTTTAGCCTCAATCTGTGGCGGCAGGGTCCACAGCCCTGGGGAGTGACACAGTCATGGTCCCCATGATTGGCCAGGACCTGTGTGGAGAGACACAGGAGACAAGACCCTGCTCTTCCAGGCCAGAAGGGAGGGGAGCCCCAGAGCTGGGCAGTGGCATGCCCCACAGCCTGGCCACCTGCTTCGGCTACGCACCATGCAGCAGCTGCACCTGGCTGCCTCGGGAAAACTCTGACCTCTCTGGGAAGTGGAGCCAGTGGCTCTGTGGGCGTCCTTTCCTGCAGCCTGGAGAGCAAAGCGGCTTTCCCTGGGACTGTGTGGCTCCTGTCCCAACTGGCCTCCCCATTCCACATTCCCATTGCTGGACCAGCACCAGGACTGGGCACAGGGCTTCCTTTTGCTGATTCATTTCCCCCCTAACTCATTCAGAGTTGAGCCCCATCTGAGTCCCCACATGCTGGCCCTGAAACGGTTACAAAGGCTGAAACCAGGGATGGCAGGCCCAGGATCAGTGCTGTGGCTGTTGGAGTGTCCTCTCCAACAGCATGACAGCCGCCTCCAGGTGCTCCCAGCATCTGTTGCAGTCATGGCAGCCTCACGGCAACCTCTGAAGAAGGAATTATAGAACCAACTTTTTATTGTTGAAAATGGAGTCTTGTAGAGTTCAGTGATGGGAAACTAAAGTAGAAAAAGCACATCACAAAGAAACATATATAGTACAGTGTGATCCCAATTTTGTAAAAATATCTGTAATATGTAAGCATAGGTATTTGTATATCTTAAGAAAAAAAGCCTAGAAATAAAGCCACAAAAATATTAATAGTGTGTTTATTTGACTTGTGGGACTGTAGT